AAACTCATGTAATTATATTCTTCTAATGATATAGCAAATGAATTTTTGCTTTTAGAAAAAATATTGGGTAGTGAAGAGCCACATTCTTTTTTATCCACCTAAACTGATTACACACACTTAGCAATGGAACAAAAAATTAAAGGTATAACAGGTACCAACTTCATACAAAATGCACACACACAGAGGATATATAAATGTGTGTACACATACACATATGTTCCTTGGCCCCTGTCTGCTGTTGATAAATCAAAATCTAGATAATAGTGTGGTTTTGTCTTGAACATTTCTATCTGAATGAAAACAACACAGTGTAGGAGTTCCTTGCCCTCGCTTTGAATGCTTAGGACAATGCAAATTGGGGTTTCCCAGCATATTGCAACCGAATCCTCTTCAGGCCCTGTCAGCTGTGCTCCAGACAATGCCATCCCCAAAGACAGAATTGCTATGGTTCATAACAGTGAAACCCACAGGACAAGTGTCCAAGAGTTTCACTCCTTTCTTTTGTGGAAACAGCCTCCACCCTCAGGCAAAGAGGAAACCCAGGGTTGGCCTTGACTAACAGCTTGCATAGGTATGGTGGAGCCAGGGTGTTTCAGTAAGGGTGGTGTGGTCATTTGCCTCTGCATTTATAGTAAAAGAAAACTGATAATGGAGTCCCAAGAGACAGCAGTCAGGGAAAATATGAAACATCAAGTCCAAGAGAATGAGCAAAAAGCAAAGCCAAACTTTCTGGTGGAGGAAGCAGTAGGGTGTGGGGTCGGGATTTTTTTCTAAGTGCACACCCCTGCAGCAGAGTAACCAGCCAGAGCTGGGGGAAAAATTAGGATAGCTACCTGTTAGGCATGTAGGGGTGTGTTTGCATGTTTAGTACGGCATAAATTCTTCAAAGACCTGATGGTCTTTAATATTCCAACCAACTCTCGTTTCCCCATTTTGTCATTAAATTAGCTTAAAGAGGAACTTGTAGCTTTTAGAGAACTCATGAGTTTTCCGCTTCATCATCTGCTTCTGTTTTCTCCATCTTAGTTTGCCCAAAGCTTGCTGGCCGCTGTGTAGGGCTGGTGAGTGGCTGGGGCTGTCTGAGCCATGAACAACTTCAGGGCCACCATCCTCTTCTGGGCAGCGGCAGCATGGGCTAAATCAGGCAAGCCTTCGGGAGAGATGGACGAAGTTGGAGTTCAAAAATGCAAGAATGCCTTGAAACTACCTGTCCTGGAAGTCCTACCTGGAGGGGGCTGGGACAATCTGCGGAATGTGGACATGGGACGAGTTATGGAATTGACTTACTCCAACTGCAGGACAACAGAGGATGGACAGTATATCATCCCTGATGAAATCTTCACCATTCCCCAGAAACAGAGCAACCTGGAGATGAACTCAGAAATCCTGGAATCCTGGGCAAATTACCAGAGTAGCACCTCCTACTCCATCAACACAGAACTCTCTCTTTTTTCCAAAGTCAATGGCAAGTTTTCCACTGAGTTCCAGAGGATGAAGACCCTCCAAGTGAAGGACCAAGCTATAACTACCCGAGTTCAGGTAAGAAACCTCGTCTACACAGTCAAAATCAACCCAACTTTAGAGCTAAGCTCAGGTTTTAGGAAGGAACTCCTTGACATCTCTGACCGTCTAGAGAACAACCAGACGAGGATGGCCACCTACCTGGCAGAACTCCTGGTGCTCAACTATGGCACCCACGTCACCACCAGTGTCGACGCTGGGGCTGCTCTTATTCAGGAGGACCACCTCAGGGCCTCCTTCCTCCAAGACAGCCAGAGCAGTCGTAGTGCCGTGACCGCCTCTGCTGGACTTGCCTTTCAAAACACCGTGAACTTCAAATTTGAGGAAAACTATACCTCGCAGAATGTCCTCACCAAGAGCTACCTCTCAAACCGAACCAACTCCAGGGTGCAGAGCATTGGAGGGGTTCCTTTTTACCCAGGCATCACCCTCCAGGCCTGGCAGCAGGGTATCACCAACCACCTGGTGGCCATCGACCGCTCTGGCCTGCCGCTGCATTTCTTCATCAACCCCAACATGCTACCTGACTTGCCAGGCCCCCTGGTGAAGAAGGTGTCAAAGACAGTGGAAACTGCTGTGAAGCGCTATTATACATTCAACACCTACCCTGGCTGCACAGATCTCAATTCTCCCAACTTCAATTTTCAGGCCAACACGGATGATGGCTCCTGCGAGGGGAAAATGACCAACTTCTCTTTCGGTGGGGTTTATCAGGAATGCACTCAGCTCTCAGGGAATAGGGATGTCCTCCTCTGCCAAAAGTTGGAGCAGAAGAATCCACTCACTGGTGATTTCTCCTGCCCCTCTGGCTACTCCCCGGTGCACCTGTTATCCCAGATCCACGAGGAGGGTTACAACCACCTGGAGTGTCATCGAAAGTGCACTCTCCTCGTCTTCTGCAAGACCGTGTGTGAAGATGTGTTCCAGGTGGCAAAAGCTGAATTTAGGGCTTTTTGGTGTGTGGCCAGCAGCCAAGTACCTGAAAACTCAGGACTGCTTTTTGGGGGCCTCTTCAGCAGCAAGAGCATAAACCCCATGACAAATGCACAGTCATGCCCAGCCGGCTACTTTCCACTGAGACTCTTTGAAAACCTCAAGGTATGTGTTTCTCAGGACTATGAGTTGGGAAGCAGGTTTGCGGTCCCCTTTGGCGGGTTCTTTAGCTGCACAGTTGGGAACCCCCTGGTAGATCCTGCTATATCCAGAGATTTAGGGGCACCGTCTCTGAAAAAGTGCCCCGGGGGCTTCAGCCAGCACCCAGCCCTCATCAGCGATGGATGCCAAGTGTCCTATTGCGTCAAATCCGGGCTCTTCACAGGAGGGTCCCTGCCCCCTGCCAGGCTCCCACCTTTCACCCGGCCACCCCTCATGAGTCAGGCTGCCACCAATACTGTCATAGTGACCAATTCTGAGAATGCGAGATCCTGGATTAAAGACTCCCAGACCCACCAGTGGAGGCTGGGAGAACCGATAGAGCTGCGGAGGGCCATGAATGTCATCCATGGGGATGGTGGTGGTCTGTCAGGAGGGGCTGCAGCTGGGGTCACAGTGGGGGTCACCACCATTCTGGCTGTTGTTATCACCTTGGCCATCTACGGCACCCGGAAGTTCAAGAAGAAAGCATATCAGGCAATTGAGGAAAGGCAGAGTTTGGTTCCAGGCACTGCAGCAACTGGAGACACCACTTACCAAGAGCAGGGGCAGAGTCCAGCTTAAATCTCTCCCCGAAAATGGTTTCTCTCATCTCCAGTGTGGTCATTGCTGACCACTCTGTTTTCCTAAGCATTGAAATGGCAAGTGCAACCAAAAGTAGGTATATTCGTGACTTCTTGTTTAGGTCTCTGGGCCAGGAAATTCATACTGTTACATGGATAAGGTTGGGATTGGGGAGAGGGAACAGTTGGGACTAGAAGCAAAAGTGATTCTGGGACTAAAATAGGAAGCAGATGTCCTTTCCCAATGTGTGTTGCTGTCTTCACCTGAATGCATTTGTGTAAAAATAGCGGAGGGACAATGTGAACATTTGTATTTGGAAGCTATGAATTTACTCTGAAGTTTGCAGTTGTTTCCAATTTGTGAGCTCTAAGAGTTTCTGCCTGTAAGAACTACTCTCCTTTTATTTTGATTTTTAAAAACCTGTCTGAATTTCACACTCTTAGAGCCTGGAAGAGCCCTGAAAAGACACAAGTCTTGCCTGGCTACTGCTTTTTAACTTTGAGGGCTCTATGTTGACAGACTGTTATCTCCTCTGGGTGACCTCAAACATCTGAAAAGAAAGATGTTGCCTGTGCCAATTCCACTTTTTCCAGCTGCCCCTTGATGAACACTCCCTTATACCAGACCACTCTTGGACTTCTGACTGGTGTCATCAAGTCCTCAGAAAATATTTTAAGTTATTTTAAGTTATTAAGGAAGGGATGATTTGGAGACAAGGAGTAATGAAAGATGGGTAAAAACTGGAAAAGATTCTGGTGCTAAGTACTACCCCTTCATCTTCCATGGATGGTCATTACCTTTCCTGTCCTCCTGTTATATGAACACACACACACACACACACACACACACACACACACACGCACACACATACCACATTTCAATAAGTCTTCATTGTTCTGGGTCCTTACCTTTCCTGTCCTCCTGTTATATGAACACACACACACACACACACACACACACACACGCACACCACATTTCAATGTCTGCATGGTTCTGGGGGTAACAAAGGCAAGAAGTTAAAGTAAGACCACATTTGAGTATTACTTACTCTGTAGAATCAAAACAGAGTAGTTAACACCAATTATGCAAACTACTTTTTTTTCCAGCAGAAAGGGAGCTGACATGATCAAATCCATGTTTTCAAATGAACTGAAAAAGGCATCCAGCACCACTTATAACACATTTATTTCAGTTCCAGGCTGACAGCCCTGGGGCATCTAGCAGGATGCATAATTGTCATCTGGTGAGAGTTGGGACTTTGCTCAATTTTAATACCAATCTCTCCTGATTGTAATTACCTCCACTACTTTCATGATCCCCCTACAATATTTTTTTAAATGATATATTTATTCACTGAATCAAATGTCATTAATGAGTTATCTTCTGTGGAGGATGACTGTTCTCTTTGTTAATGTTCACAATCAAGATCTTGGGCTGAGAAGAGGCCCTTCACCCAAGGAGTTTGAAGTATCACAGTGTGTGGGAAGGTGGGAACCAGGATACCCATTCATTTCCAACCGAGACACAGAGAAGTGAGTCACAGAATTTGAGCCCGCTCTCTTGACTGCCCAGCCAGAGACACTGATTTCTGTAACCTCTTCACTTGATCCTGCCTCTTAAGCATTAAAACATTCTCCTAAACCTCTGAGTGTTTTGTGGGTTCTGGGTGTTTTGTACATTTTAGCCAAGCTAACCACTTGTCTGCAAGTACTGACTTTCCTATGAATTCTTTGAAGATTATTGAGTCAGAAAGGAAAAATATAGCCCCAAATTCCCAGGCTTTTAATGCATTACATTAACTGCCTATTGAAATGAGAAGTTCTTCACAAACTTGTATACCCACTAACAAGATTGCACATAAACATGCATTAAAGTATATACTAAGAAACCCTCTGTCCAACGGCTCATGCATATGAAGTCCGAACATGGGAGTTTGCCAATTGCATTCATCAAGTCGTTTTGCGGAGTCAGATCCCTGATGGAAGAGCTCACAGGCTCTGCCTTCCAAGTCCTGGGTTCCTAACTGGTGACCTTAGCCTGGGGTCTGTGGGGAGACCAACCCTGGCTTCCAAGAAAACCACATTCCATGGACTATCAGAAATAGACACAGATTTGGGTGACAAAGCTGGCTCTGTATTTGCATTTTATTTTTGTGTTCTTGTCAGTTTGGGAATGATTAATATTAAACATTTATTTGAGAAACAACAGCCTGTAAATAATTTAAACACACACTATAT